CTCGAGGATCCAGCGGCCTTCCGCCCGGGGCCGCTTCGCCTCCGGTGGGCTGGAGGCCCGCAAGAGCGACTCCTAGAGGGCAGGATTCGGGACCAAGCGCAAAGGCAGGTCTCGACCAAGCACCTCAAGGCCCCATACGGAGAAAGTTCTAGACGCAGTATCCTCAGAAGCCAGGGGTCCTTACAGTAGCCCTCGCGGGCCCCAGCGCCCACCCAGAGCGAGGGGCCTCCGACTTGGCCCCGGCCTGGCACACCGTCCCGGAGGCCCATCCCGGCCGCTCCTCCAGGTGGGGCTTCACCGCCCCCCGCCCCGCCCCCGAGACCAGCTTCTAGAGGCGCCGCCCGGTTTCCCCTCGCCCCTGCCTCTCACACGCAGGTAGGCTGCGGGCCCCGAGATTCCCCGGCCCCCGGGCCTCCCCGCGCCGCTCGCCTCTCTCCCTCGTCGATGGGCCGGGGAGCCTCCGCGGTCCCGGAGCCCAGCCCGGCGCGCGGAGCCCGCTCACCGAGTTTCCCACAGTCAACGTGCAGGCCCCGCCGCAGCAACAGAACTCTCCCACAGCAGCCCCGGCCCCGCCCCTCATACCGCGGCCGGAAACCGGAAGCGCCCGCCGGGCACCGCCCACCAGCCCTCGCGAGGCCCCGGAGGCTCCGCCCACCTCCGCTTCCCACCCCGCCCCGGAGCGGAGGGCCGGCGCTCCGAGCGGGAGAGGAAGAGGCGCCTCGGGCTCCGGGCGAGCAGGGCGGGGTGGAGCGAGCACGCGGGCGGGGCGGGGCGGGGCTTTGTCGGGCCGGCGAGGGCCGCTTCTCTAGTCCGCGCGGCCGTCCCACGTCTCTGTGGTGCGGGAGGGGCCCCGCCGAGGGGCGAGAACGGGAGGTGGGGGTGTGGGCGGGCCCCGCCGAGGGGCGAGAACAGGGTGGGGCTCCCGCGCCCGGACTCCGCCCCTCGCCCCTCCTCCGCCTCCTCCCCTTCCCCCGACTCGCCCCTGGGGAAGAGTGGGTGGGGATTCTGGGCCGGTGGAGGAGTCACTGTCGCTTCAGCCAGGCTGCGGAGCGGACGGACGCGCCTGGTGCCCCGGGGAGGGGCGCCACCGGGGGAGGAGGAGGAGGAGAAGGTGGAGAGGAAGAGACGCCCCCTCTGCCCGAGACCTCTCAAGGCCCTGACCTCAGGGGCCAGGGCACTGACAGGACAGGAGAGCCAAGTTCCTCCACTTGGGCTGCCCGAAGAGGCCGCGACCCTGGAGGGCCCTGAGCCCACCGCACCAGGGGCCCCAGCACCACCCCGGGGGCCTAAAGCGACAGTCTCAGGGGCCATCGCAAGGTTTCCAGTTGCCTAGACAACAGGCCCAGGGTCAGAGCAACAATCCTTCCAGCCACCTGCCTCAACTGCTGCCCCAGGCACCAGCCCCAGTCCCTACGCGGCAGCCAGCCCAGGTGACATGCCGGTGCTCTCCAGGCCCCGGCCCTGGCGGGGGAACACGCTGAAGCGCACGGCCGTGCTCCTGGCCCTCGCGGCCTATGGAGCCCACAAAGTCTACCCCTTGGTGCGCCAGTGCCTGGCCCCGGCCAGGGGTCTTCAGGCGCCCGCCGGGGAGCCCACGCAGGAGGCCTCCGGGGTCGCGGCGGCCAAAGCTGGCATGAACCGGGTATTCCTGCAGCGGCTCCTGTGGCTCCTGCGGCTGCTGTTCCCCCGGGTCCTGTGCCGGGAGACGGGGCTGCTGGCCCTGCACTCGGCCGCCTTGGTGAGCCGCACCTTCCTGTCGGTGTATGTGGCCCGCCTGGACGGAAGGCTGGCCCGCTGCATCGTCCGCAAGGACCCGCGGGCTTTTGGCTGGCAGCTGCTGCAGTGGCTCCTCATCGCCCTCCCTGCTACCTTCGTCAACAGTGCCATCCGTTACCTGGAGGGCCAACTGGCCCTGTCGTTCCGCAGCCGTCTGGTGGCCCACGCCTACCGCCTCTACTTCTCCCAGCAGACCTACTACCGGGTCAGCAACATGGACGGGCGGCTTCGCAACCCTGACCAGTCTCTGACGGAGGACGTGGTGGCCTTTGCGGCCTCTGTGGCCCACCTCTACTCCAACCTGACCAAGCCACTCCTGGACGTGGCTGTGACTTCCTACACCCTGCTTCGGGCGGCCCGCTCCCGTGGAGCCGGCACAGCCTGGCCCTCGGCCATCGCCGGCCTCGTGGTGTTCCTCACGGCCAACGTGCTGCGGGCCTTCTCGCCCAAGTTCGGGGAGCTGGTGGCAGAGGAGGCGCGGCGGAAGGGGGAGCTGCGCTACATGCACTCGCGTGTGGTGGCCAACTCGGAGGAGATCGCCTTCTATGGGGGCCATGAGGTGGGGCAGGTTGGGGTGCCGGGCACGGAGGGGGAAGCCTCTCTGTGTCTGTCACCCCCCGCAGGTGGAGCTGGCCCTGCTACAGCGCTCCTACCAGGACCTGGCCTCGCAGATCAACCTCATCCTTCTGGAACGCCTGTGGTATGTTATGCTGGAGCAGTTCCTCATGAAGTATGTGTGGAGCGCCTCGGGCCTGCTCATGGTGGCTGTCCCCATCATCACTGCCACTGGCTACTCAGAGTCAGGTGAGACCCAGGGCTCCAAGAGGATCCAGGCCGCCCCGCCACCCACCCCTCTGGGGCTTTGCAGATGCAGAGGCCGTGAAGAAGGCAGCCTTGGAAAAGAAGGAGGAGGAGCTGGTGAGCGAGCGCACAGAAGCCTTCACTATTGCCCGCAACCTCCTGACAGCGGCTGCAGATGCCATTGAGCGGATCATGTCGTCGTACAAGGAGGTACCCCTGGCCCAGCCCCACCCTTGCCATCCGCAGGGGCTGAGCCAGGGTCACCCTCCCTCAGGTGACGGAGCTGGCTGGCTACACAGCCCGGGTGCACGAGATGTTCCAGGTATTTGAAGATGTTCAGCGCTGTCACTTCAAGAGGCCCAGGGAGCTAGAGGACGCTCAGGCGGGGTCTGGGACCATAGGCCGGTCTGGTGTCCGTGTGGAGGGCCCCCTGAAGATCCGAGGTAAGGCTGTCCCCTCCCTATGAGTGACCCCGCCAGCTCCTCCTATTCCCGCTCCCTCACTCAGGGACCTCCATGTGCTTCTGGCCCATCCCAGTCCACCCAGGACGGGAGGGCTGCCGGGCAGGGTCTTTGAGGACTTCGGCCTGGTCGAGCTGGGCCCCTGGAGGGTTTCCTGCAGAGAGGTGCTGGTCCGCCCGCCTTCCTTCCCAGACAGTAGCTGCCGGCCACCGTACTGACTCGCCCTTTGAGGGCCTCAGCCTGGATTATTCATTCAAAACAAGGGGGATGTGGTCCCCTCACCCATGCAGGACAGCAAGAGAAAGTTCCAGTCAGTGTGCCAGCTGCTGGCTGCCACGGGAGGCAGGTGCTGCAGAAGGGAGTGGCGGCCCAGGGCACTCCACCCCAGCCCCGCTGTGCTGTCTCTGCAGGCCAGGTGGTGGATGTGGAACAGGGGATCATCTGCGAGAACATCCCCATCGTCACGCCCTCAGGAGAGGTGGTGGTGGCCAGCCTCAACATCAGGGTAGGTCCAGCGGGGAGGGCGCCAGCCACGCACTCTCTGGCGTCAGCGGCTGTTGCCCCTGCAGGTGGAGGAAGGCATGCATCTGCTCATCACAGGCCCCAATGGCTGCGGCAAGAGCTCCCTGTTCCGGATCCTGGGTGGGCTCTGGCCCACGTACGGTGGTGTGCTCTACAAGCCCCCACCCCAGCGCATGTTCTACATCCCGCAGAGGTAAGGAAGCCCGTGCGCCTCTCCTCCACCTCCTTCCCTCCGTGGACACCCAGCTTTCCCACAGGCCCTACATGTCTGTGGGCTCCCTGCGTGACCAGGTGATCTACCCGGACTCAGTGGAGGACATGCAAAGGAAGGGCTACTCGGAGCAGGACCTGGAAGCCATCCTGGACGTCGTGCACCTGCACCACATCCTGCAGCGGGAGGGAGGTAGGAGGCCTGGGGCTGGCAGCCACCCTTTGGGAACTGAGCCAAGACCATTGCCCCCGCCTAGGTTGGGAGGCTATGTGTGACTGGAAGGACGTCCTGTCGGGTGGCGAGAAGCAGAGAATCGGCATGGCCCGCATGTTCTACCACAGGTGAGCACTCCGGGCCGGCAGGCTCCCTGGGGGCACAGACTCTCCTCTCGGCCCGGACCCCCAGGCCCAAGTACGCCCTCCTGGATGAATGCACCAGCGCCGTGAGCATCGACGTGGAAGGCAAGATCTTCCAGGCGGCCAAGGACGCGGGCATTGCCCTGCTCTCCATCACCCACCGGCCCTCCCTGTGGTAGGTGCCCTGTCTCCCTGCCTGGGGTCGGTCGTGCCCCTGACCCTGTCCCTCTCCTGGCCAGGAAATACCACACACACTTGCTACAGTTCGATGGGGAGGGCGGCTGGAAGTTCGAGAAGCTGGACTCAGCTGCCCGCCTGAGCCTGACGGAGGAGAAGCAGCGGCTGGAGCAGCAGCTGGCGGGCATTCCCAAGATGCAGCGGCGCCTCCAGGAGCTCTGCCAGATCCTGGGCGAGGCCGTGGCCCCAGCGCATGTGCCGGCACCTAGCCCGCAAGGCCCTGGTGGCCTCCAGGGTGCCTCCACCTGACACAACCGTCCCCGGCCCCTGCCCCGCCCCCAAGCTCGGATCACATGAAGGAGACAGCAGCACCCACCCATGCACGCACCCCGCCCCTGCATGCCTGGCCCCTCCTCCTAGAAAACCCTTCCCGCCCTCGGGAAAGTAGATGTGGAGGGTGGCGCCCTGCGTAACCCTCGCCCTGTCCCTCCCACTCCCTGGGGGCGCTGTTCCACAGTGACTGGGCCCTGTCCAGGGCAGTGAGTCCTCTACTTTGCTCCGTGGAGGAAGCTGGGGTACAAGGGGCCCAGTGCTGGCCACACAGCAGCGCAGCCGAGCCCCAGGAGCCCGTCAGGCCACAGCCCCTGGCACTGCAGGTGGCCTCCCTCCAGAGACTCGAGTCCCCATGATTCCCTCCTCGTCAGTCTCTCAAAGACCCCATGGTCCATCCCCTGAGGGTGGTCAGCCAAGGCTCCCGTTCCGTGGGATGCCATAAAAGCCGCCCAGTGGGACCCACAGTCACACAGAGCGCCTCACCTGCATCCTCTCCCCCACAAGAGCCCCAAAGATCCCACGGGAGAGGGGAGAGGGACGCACAGCACTGCCTGCCAAGCGAGAATGCAGGCCCCGCCCCCTCGGCCCCTCACCACCTCTTTCTACAGCCTAATTTATTGGATTCCCTATTCGTAGCCATCTCCGTGGCCAATGTGACTACCGTGCCAGCAGCGGGGGCGGCCCAGCCTCTGAGTCCCGTGGGGCCCCGGCTCCCACCGGTGCCAAACCCAGCCCCTGCGGCCGTCACCCCGCCAGCCTACACTGCCAGCCGCCACCGGGGCACACGGGCCTCTGCTTGCCAGCCAGGAGTGCGGACACCATGTTCCCAGCTCAGTGCCAAAGAGGGGTCACCAGGGGGAGCTGTCTGCGGAGCCAGCGCCTGCCCGAGAGAGACCCCACCGCCACCGTGTGCCTTTCCCGGGCCCTCAGCCCTCGGGCCGGGCACCACCCCCAGTCCCCCCAGTAAAAGCCTCCACTGGCAAATGCAGTCCTTCCTCCCTGCCTCAGAGCCTGGTGGTGTCTGCTGT